TTTTCTGTAACCTTGTTACTCAAAGTGTGGTCCCTTATTACTTGAAGTGTGGACCAGCAGCATGGCCATCACCTGGGAGCTTATTAGAAATGCAGGATCTTGGCTGGGCGCAGTGGCTCACACCTGTAATCCCAGCACTTTGGGAGGCCAAGGCAGGCGGATCACTTGAAGTCAGGAGTTCAAGACCAGCCTGGCCAACATGGTGAAACCCTGTCTCTACTAAAAATACAAAAATATTAGCTGGGCATGGTGGCGCATGCCTGTAATCCCAGCTACTCAGGAGGCAGAGGCAGGAGAATTGCTTGAACCCAGGGAGGCAGAGGTTTGTAGTGAGCCAAGATCGCGCCACCACGCTACATCCTGGGCGACAGAGCGAGACTCTGTCTCAAAAAAAAAAAAAAAAAAAAAAAAAAAATGCAGGATCTCAAGCCCCACCCCAGATTTACAAAATCAGAACCTACATTTTAACAAGATCCGCAGATAATTCATACGCACAGTCAAGCTTAAGGAGCATCTTGCTTGTAAGCCCAACGTGGACCTCTTCAGCTTCAGTACTGGTTGCCCTTTTCTACTCCGTTAGCCTGAATTCTAGCCCCTGGGGGGGGGGGGTGGTGTGTGTGTGTGTGTGTGTGTGTGTGTGTGTGTGTGTCTAGCTAAAATCCAGTCATCGTTTTATACCCAATTCCTCTGCTCCAGGAAGACTTCCAAGCCCTCTGCAGCTCTCTGTTACCGCTGTTCCTTAAACTCCCACATCTCTGACTGAAGCTGCTTAGACTTCATTCTGCAAACATGTATTGGGCGCCTGCTGTGTGCCTGGCTGGATTCAGTGCCAGGGTGGGGCGAAGGCGCTGAGGTCTCCGAGTGCTCTTTCAGGTCCAACTCCAGAATCGCCCAGCCCCACGCAATCCAGGGCCAGAGGTTGTGTGCGCAGCACTCGAATACATCCACAGACGGTGCTGCGCGGCTTTTCTGAGTGTTACGGCGCCCTCCTCCCGCCCCCGCGCCGCGCGGGCGGGGACCCACCGGTTTTGCTCCGCTTTAGCAGCGGCGAAGGGAGGACCCCCGGGAGCCGGTCCCCGGCGTCCGGTCGCCCAGCCCTTTTCAGGCTTGGGCCCGCATGGAGGGGACCGTGGAGTCCCAGACGCCTGACCTGCGGGATGTGGAGGGTAAGGTGGGCAGGAAGACCCCTGAAGGGCTGCTCCGCGGGCTGCGAGGCGAGTGTGAGCTGGGAACCTCTGGCGCCCTGCTGCTCCCAGGGGCGTCTAGCACCGGCCACGACTTGGGGGACAAGATCATGGCGCTGAAGATGGAGCTGGTGAGTGCTGAATCCATGGGCCAAGGGGACGAACTGGGACTAATTCCTTCTCCCACTCCCCCAGGCTTACCTGCGAGCCATCGATGTGAAGATCCTGCAGCAGCTGGTGACCTTGAATGAGGGCATCGAGGCAGTGCGCTGGCTGTTGGAGGAGCGGGGGACGTTGACCAGTCATTGCAGCAGCCTCACCAGCAGTCAATATAGCCTGACAGGCGGGAGCCCAGGCCGCTCAAGGCGAGGCAGCTGGGACAGCCTGCCAGACACCAGCACCACCGACCGGCTGGACAGTGTCTCTATTGGCAGCTTCCTGGACACAGTGGCCCCCAGCGAGCTGGATGAACAGGGCCCACCTGGGGCTCCACGTTCCGAGATGGACTGGGCAAAAGTTATAGCTGGTGGAGAGAGGGCCAGGACTGAGGTGGATGTGGCAGCCACCAGGCTAGGGAGCTTGAGAGCTGTGTGGAAGCCCCCAGGGGAGAGGCTTCAAGGTGGACCACCTGAGTCACCAGAGGATGAGAGTGCCAAGCTGGGCTTCGAGGCCCACTGGTTCTGGGAGCAGTGCCAGGATGATGTGACCTTCTTGTAACAACTATTCCACCCTTTTGTAATCCTGTGGCTCTTTTATCCATTAGATGTGGTCTCCCCCAAAATTGATTCTCCCTCAGTCTGAGACTAGGAAGAGGCTGCACTGAAATCAGTTACCATGGAAACCTGGCTCATCATTTCTCTAGTCCCTAGGGAGTCTCTGCCTTTATCCCTCAATTATTGGGTCCCTAGAGCTAGCTTGCTCTTTCTTTCTTTCTTTCTTTTTTTGAGACAGGGTCTTATGCTGTTACCCAAGATAGAGAGCAGTGGCATGATCACAGCTCACTGCAGCCTTGACCTCCTGGGCTCAAGCGATCCTCCTATTTCAGCCTCCCCCATAGTTAGGACCACAGGCATGCACCACCATGCCCAGCTAATTGTTTATTTATTTATTTTTTTTTTGTAGAGATAGGGTTTCCCTGTGTTGCCCAGGCTGGTCTCAAACTCCTGGGCTCAAGGGATCCTCCCGCCTCAGCCTCCCAAAGTGCTGGGATTATGCCCAGCCCCTAGAGATACTTCTATAGAGATATTGACTCTAAAGGATTGACCTATGGCTTTTGGTATTTAGTATCTCTCACTACTCCCCCCAGCTAAGTAAGGATTTAAGGAATTTAGGACTCCCTGGAGTTAACAGATGAAGAGATGGGGGCATAATTACTTCACCCAAAGTCTAGAAGCCTTGGCCTCTCTCTTGGCCAAGATGGAGGATTGAGGAGGGACATGGACCTTCAGGACTAACCCTCTATGGATTGGCCCTCCCAGAAGCGTTTGGGCTGGTAGACCCACCCCTTCCTACCTGCTGAGTGATGTCATTTCCTGCCAGGATGGGTAGCCCTTTGTACGGGTCCTTGGATGGTAGTAGGTCATATAGGGGCATCTGAGCCCCTGCTGCTAAGTGAGATCACATTATTTATCGTCCATACCATTACTTCTTGTGAACAGTAACATGTCACTCCTCCTGGCAGGAAAGTTTCTCATTGTCAGATGTTTGTGCTTCTTTTCAGGTCTTACTTTTTAAATAGAGTGTTCTCATTTTATCCTAGGGGATCTCACTTCCTCTGTGGCTCCA